GCGTAATTCCAGTTTCAGCATAGCTTGCAGGCTCTGGAATTAAACTTCCAGGACTCAAATTTTGGCTCCTGCATTTACTAATTGGGTAATTTTAAGAATGTTAATTAACCTAAGCTTCCATTTCATCTGTAACAGAGGGAGACTAATAATACCTACATTATACACTCTTGGGGAGGAATAACTATGATAATGTATGGAAAGTGCTAGTCTGGCACACAAAGTGTTCAACAAACATTAGCTATTTTTATCCTTCAAAGCTTCTGTCTAGTGCACACCATGTCTATCAATTAGGTCCACAAAAATACTGTCTTTACACACCCACATGAAGATATGTATGCAAAATGAATGTCGTAAACCACCTATAGTTTCCTAAAGTGGCTAAGCTAATAGAGACCTTAGAGTATGGAAAAGGGGGCTCATTTGTGTGATGCAACTCGTGCAATGGGTAGTTGGAGCACAGCGTAATCCAAGAGGCCCCGGGGGCGGGGGGGCGGCTTATTTTGCACACAGGTGTTCTTCCTCCCTGCACCCCCACCCTCAACCCTCACCACGTGCAAGCATTCAGTGTGAGTCTGGGCCTTAAGTCTGTGGGCCAGGAGAGAGGGCACAGTGGACAAAAGCAAGAGGGTTTCAGGCCAAGGCAGGGAACTGAGAACTCAAAGGCCAGGCAACCCAAGCCAATCAGATTCACCATCCACTAGGAGTCTAAAAGGTGGCAGAGCCCCACAGCCCAAAGTCCACACACAGCAGGAAAGTGGCCAGAGGATCTAACAGGTAGAAACCTGATAGACACTCTATCAGAAAAGTTAAAGCTGAAGGGCTCATAACACCCACGGGCCCAAAGAAAGGTCAGTGTGAGCTGAACAGCTGTTCCATTTGGTGCCAGAGGCCTTGGCTGTTGTATTCTACATCCACGCAGCCTCCCTGATCAGCCCCACCTAGAAAAGCCAATTCTTCTGCTCTTAAAGGAGACTGACTTATTTGTGGCAAAGCTATCATTTAGGTATGAATGGGAAGGGGGGGAATGGTGCGGAGTCTGCGGGGGGAGGGCGGGTGTTCAACGGGCTCCAAAGGAAGGAGCTCGTGGCTGACGCCTGAGCCTCCATGTTGTGAGTACTACATGCGTTTCTTTCAGAGGCAGATAATGTTGATTTCTCTTTACTTGCTTTGAAGATGCCTCCCCCGCCCAAATCCCATTTCCACGCCAAATATTATTAAATTTGGTTTCTCCTCCTCCTCCTCACGCAAGTTCTCTTTCTCTCGCCAGCACCTCCCCCACGTTTTCCTGCTCTCCACCAGCCGGGCCGGACTCCTCCCGGCCCCCAGCGGCGCGCTTCCCTGGCCCGCTGGCCCGCGCCGCCCTCCGCGCCGTGCGCCCCCATCCCGGCCCGTCGCGCCCGCGGTAGGTGTTGTGCGGTCTGCGCCGGGCCGCAGTGCGGCTGCGCGCACTGGGCTGCCTCCGGGGCTGGCAGGGCAGCGGCGGCCGCGGCGGCGGCGGGGCCGGGAGCGAGCGGCGGCGGCGGCGGCGGCGTGGGGAGTGGCGTGGAGCGGTGCCTGGGGCTGCAGCAGCACGGGGACCCGGCAGTAGAAAGCCCCGGGGACAAGGAAGGAAGGCTTGGCCGCCAAATCCCTGAGCAACCGTTCTTCTTGGATTTTGGGGGGAGCCTGCCCCCCCCACTTCGTCTTCAAACGCCCCCATCTCACCCCCCCACAGCCCCGGCCGCTGACGGGAGGAGGCGGCGGCGCCAGCGGGGGGCTGAGGGGCGCCGCCATGCCTCTCCCGCGGTGAAGCGCCCCGGCCGTGAGGAGCCGCTGGTCTCCCCGGTGATGTTCCCCAGGCGGCAGGCGAAAGCGACTCACTCGAGCCCTGGGGTAAAGGCCTAGCTTATCCAGCTTCCTTCCTCCTCCTCCTCCTCTTCCCCTCCCCCTCCCCCTCCTCCTCTCCCCCCTTCGTCCTCCCCTCCCGGTCTCTTCCCTCACCCTTCCCCGCGCCCCCAT